AGGCGACGTTAGCCGGCGAAAGCGCACGGCCGGGCGTCCCCAACGGCAATTAACAAAGATGCCCAATTCTGTCTGGATTTCCGAAGAAAAGCCAAAGGCTTTCGGGCGGGGGTGGAGGGGGAGGTGGAGTCAGAGACAGCTGCCAAGTAGCTTAAAAAAAAAAATCCAGTTTGCCAAGGGGAGAAAAAGTGTCAGTCGGTTGTGGCCTCGGAAGTGCCCTGGCACGGCTGGTGAATTCCGCAGTTGTCTCGTCCCTTTTCGCGTCTGGGAGAGTCTGGTGCGGGCGCTCCCGCCGCCCCTCGGGCTGCAGCGGCTCGGAGACACTGAACCGCTAGTGGGAATCTCCCGTTCGCTACCCGCGAGCAGGAAACCCGCAAGTTGCCCAAAGTGGTGGTTGCTGCTGGGTGCTCGCTCGCTCACGGATCAGGCTTGTCCCTGACGCTGCTGCTGCAGCGGCGGCGGCAGTAGCAGCCGAGCCGCCGAAACTACACACTAGGAGAGAGCGAGGGAGGAGGGCCCGGGATAAGGAGGCGGGAGGGAGCGTCAGCCAGCCGCCGCGCTCGGGAAAGCCCAGCCTCAGCTCCAGGGGCCGCTCAAAGTGTGCCCAATCCCAGCCAGTCCTCTTTAAGCCAAAGCCCAGTCCCCCTCCCTAGCGAGTACCGCCGTCTTCTCTGGGGGACTTGTTTTCCCTCCCTCGGGCTGGTAAATTTCCTCCTCCCTTGACTAATGCCCAGTTCACGCGTGAGAGCTTTCGGAGCTGGTGTCAGGATAGGTTTCTCCTTCTCCCTCCCTCTCAGACGACGTCCTCCTCCCCCCGGAAAGTGTCTCCGGTTCGCGATTTAGGATCTTGGTTAGGACATGGTTATCGGGGTCCTGGGGAACCTACGAGCGCCCAGAAAGCCACTCTGTTCTGAAAAACCATGACGGGCTGCAGTAGTGAAGAGAGAACATCAAACTCCAGAGAGCTGGAGAAAGATCCTTTTTTGGGAGCTCAGACTTTGGATGGTTGCGGGGGGCAGGGGCGGCGGTGGGTGGAGGGTGAAGGATGTCTGTCTTTGTTTAAATGCTTGACATTCCTGTCGTCGTGCTTGCTTGCGGGGGTAGACCGTGTGTGCGCGCCTGGGGAATAAACACATGTTGGAAACCTCGATATTATTTTCTGAGCAGAAACCTGCAGCCTTTAGTAACTGGCAAAGTGTAGCGTCACCTATCTGGATAAAAGGGAAATAAACTTTAATGGCAACTTTGTGTACCAAAGTGTCCCCAGCTTTCCCATCTCTCCTTTTGACTTTGTGTCCCTTGACTGTCCCTATTTCCTGAAGCAAGGCTTCTCCAATTTTCATTCACGACCACCGCAGCCGGCCTCATCAGATCTCAGGTCTGGTTGTGTTTTTGAACTGAGCCATTTACTCATTTATTTCAGTGGCTGTAAACGAAGAGGCCCGGCTAGGATTAAGACGACTGAGACGGACTGTAGGTATTTGGGGAGAATTTTTACCATCTCGAAAGAGAGAAAGGGCCGCTGCTGGGATTTGCTTAGTCTTCAGCTCGCCTGACGTATCCATACACATTTAAGGGCCTCCCCTCAAAGAAAAATTTAAAGCCGAAAAAATAAAATCTGTCCAGTGTGGGTATTCTTTACGAGACCTGGGTGACGAGGCAGAATGATTTAAACAAGACAAACACCAATAAAGTCAACGAGCAGATGTAGCGCGCGGTTGTTTGGGCGGGCGCAGGAACAGGAATGAGGAGGGAGAGGCGGCAGAGATTTCCAAGCTCTCCCTACAGGGGATCGTAGATGCCCGTTGGATGGAAGTGTGTCTAAGTGTGTGTCAGGGAGCTGGCGAGTATTTTCCAGTCTGTGAAAGTAGCATCACCCCAGGGGTGGTGGCTCCTCCTCCGAGGCCAGGGCAGGGAACCCGGCCTTCCCGCTAACCCTCCCGCTGCTGGCACCCGAACCTCTCAGCTCTGTATCTGCAGCATCAGCGAGAAAAGCCCCGCGCGCAGGCTCAGTGCGCACCGCCGCAGTCTCGAGCCGGGGGCGGGGGTGGGCTCCGCAGCGCCTTCGCGGCCGGCTAAGTGGCAGTAAAGCCAAATCCCTCTTACATTTGGCAAGAACCCGGGTTTATCGGAACGCCTGCCTCTCTCCAAACCTCCGACCCTGGTTCCCCTTTTTCCCAGGTTGGAGGCAAATGGGAGAAGCCGTCTCCACTCCGCGGCCTTGCGCCGTGCATTCCGATGCGCGGCAATATGGTGCAGTGCACTCACTCCCCTCATCGCCTTACTAAGATTTTGCAAACTTCAGGCAGCCGCTTGGGCAGAAACGTTGTGCACTCCCTCTTCCCTCTCCAGACCATAAACTTGAATAAGCCTCTCCGCATCTTCAAAGCATTTGCTCGCGGCTCTGGCGCGCACTCTCCAGGCGCACACTTGAGCGGGGCGCGAAGGAGTGGGCGGCTTTTCCTCAGCGCGCTGCACATTTCTTCCCGGATGACTAGGGAGTTGCAGCGCGTCCTTCACAGTGGAGTGGTTTCCTCTTTGCGAGCGGGAGGAAGTCTCCAGCCCGCCCTCCTCACTCTCATTCCTACCAACTTCGCGGCGGAGCCAAGCCAGCGTGGGAAATGGGTCCGACGTGTGCTGCATGGAGAACAGCGAGGACAGACTGCGGGGGCCAAGAAGCCTGCTGGCTTTGCTCCCACCCCCATCAGTCCCAGGCTCCGACCTTTCTGCCAGAGCAGCAAAGAAGTGGCGGCGGCTTTGCCCTGCAGCGCCGTTCTGGGCAAGCAAAGGAAATGGGCGGGGTAGGGGTACGGGGGAGGTGAGAGGAGCCCTCGGGGCGCCCTTGCGGCGGCTGGAGCTCCCAGTCCTCTTCCGCCCCCTCTCTAGGGGCTGACACTCTCTCCTCTCGCCGGCGCAGAGGATGAATGAAGAGAGAAGCAGTTTCTCCCACCCCCGCCCCATTTCCGCAGTCTTAGAGCCAGTGTCACAAGTGCTCAGCAATTTCATTAAATGGAACCGGGAGACTTAATCCCCCCCGGTACCAGACCTCACCGAGGGAATGTGATATCCGGCTTCGCTCCCACCCACCAACCCCCCCCCCCCCCCCCCCCCGGCTTCTCAGACCCGAGGCTGCATTTATCTACTCAACCTGAGAGGAAAGGGTTCAGAAGGAAATGGGATCGAAAGTGTAACCGCCTGCAATAAATTAAAGAGCCTGCTGCTGCTGCTGCTGCTGCTGCTGCTGCTGCTGCTTTGGCGGCCAGAACTGGAGAGAGAAAATGAGATCAGTGCCCTAAAGCTTGCATCGATCAGAGTGATTAGACGTCATCGCATGTAGGAAGCAAAATGTTTGAGGGAATGTTGAAATGGAGATTTCTGTTTTTTCTTTAGTGGCTTTTTAAAAAAGAACAATAAAAGGAAATACCCCTTTGAAATCAAGATGTAAAAAATGAAATTGATTAAAATATAAATATCATCCCGTGCTAATATGCATTTAATAAAACCTTGACAAACGATTCATTTTCTGTGCCAGAAATCTTACCCTAAA